AGGACGCCCTTAAAAGCCAAGAAGCTTGCCTTTGCTTTGTTTACATCAGTGCATTATGATTTTGAGCCATTATATCTCTTCATAATTGCCACTGTTTTAGGGCTTATGAAATTTAAAGTCTTAACTTGTGTGTTAACCAGCCAAATCTTTGCAAGTGTCTGTGTGTGGTACGAGAATTCGTATTGTGTTCTCTGCTGTTTTCAGAGTTGTTTCAGTCAAAGAAAAAAAAATGCCCGTCTTAAAACTTTTCCTCTGCTTCAAATACAGCTCCCAAGCCCAGGCTGATTGGAATTAATCTGTCCTCCCTTAAAAGGGCAAAAGCACAAGGCTCAGCCCTGGCTTTCCCAGCTCCTCTGGTCTCGCTGCTCCACGGACGTGTGACGTACGCTGGTGAAACGAAGCCCGCTTGAATGGGGGCTTCACTATTGTGTGCTGCTGAACCTAGGCCTAGCGCCTGGCAGGCTTTGGTGAATGTTCAGAAAATGACAATTCATTTCGTGTCAGCGAGGGCACACCAGCTTTGAATATTTTGCTGCTGTTCAAATGCACAATTTTGACAATTACCTAGCAATGTCCAAAGTCGTCATAATTGTTAGTGTCTTGCACGTGATGTTCCTTATAACCATGTAATAAATACAGTGTGAAGTCTCCATGGCTGCCTCAGTGTGGAAAATGCAAAGACTCCCGTGTGTGCGATCTTGGTGAATGTTTTGGTTGAAAGTATGTGTTTTGAAAAAATCATTGCTTTGTTTGCAGCAGTAAAACTGACGGTAGAGTTTCCAACACGAAAGCCCGTGTGGTCGCGCCGGGAGCTCACGGCGTTCCAAGCGGCACTTATCCCGCGTTGATGCCCAGGCACCCCGCGCGCCCTGTTTCACCAGGCCCAGTCACTCCAGCTCCAGCAGCACTGAGAGCTCACGAACGCCAAGGGCGAGAGCGAGGTGGGGGAGGGCGGCCGGAAATGCGCGCGCGGCTCTCTGGGAAATGGAGTTAGGCTCGCGCCGGCGCAGTGTCGGCTGCCGGTGCCGCGGCCTTTGTCTCGCAGTCAGGAGGGTGAGCTAGGCCGGCGAGGAGGGGGAGGGGAGGCCAGGCCGGGCCGGGCCGGGCCGGGTGCGGGGGGTCCGGGGATCTTCCTGAGGCCCTGGCGGGGCGAGTTTCCAGCAGCGCGCGTCTGTGTGGAGTCCGTTTTGCTGCCCGGGGCCTGGGGAAGGCCGTTTCGGGGCTGGCGGGGGCAGGCTTTGCGGGGCATCCCTAGTCTGAGAGGAGGGCGGGGCCCAACGCCCAGCTGGACAGGAGCTGCTCCGACGGCCCCTGAGGGAACGCGCGCCCCGCCCCTGGCCCCACCTCTGCCCCACACCGGGCACTGGGCCGCCACCTTTGTTGATGGAAGAGAGAAACTGAGGCATAGTGCCCAGGGCCAGGGGACCGCAACCACCCGGCCCTTGTCACTGTAGCGTTAAGGCTCAGAGTCTGCGCAGCAGATATGTGTCCGCACCCGCCAGGCCTTCAGCTTCCCTCAGACAGGCGGGAAAACCCTAGGCTGCCCTTCTCCGAGCGGAGGGCCGCCCCACACACAGCAGGCGCTTAAACGGGTACGCGGGGCCCTGGACGGCTCTCCGCGGAGTGCCCCAGCTGCTCACCTCCCCTTTCCCACAGAGCAGGGCCAGCCGTTCCTGCCAGAAGCCAGGGCATGACCCCTGGGGTGCGCGTCTCCACAGACCCGGTGAGAATCTCGGCCTCCTTGCGCGTGTCCTCGCTTGGCTGAGGACACTCGTGTGATGTTTCAGGAGCAAGTGACGTTTGAGGACGTGGTAGTGGGCTTCAGCCAGGAGGAGTGGGGGCAGCTGAAGCCTGCCCAGAGGACCCTGTACCGTGATGTAATGCTGGACACCTTCAGGCTTCTGGTCTCTGTGGGTAAGGCCACACCCATGTCCTATCTGTTGATCAATGCTCACTCTATGGGTCTCTCCCTGAGCAGGACATTGGTTACCGAAGCCGAATGTCATCTCCCTGCTGGAGCAAGAGGCAGAGCTGTGGGCGGTGGAGTCTAGACTTCCCCAAGGCGTGTACCCAGGTGAGATGGGAGCCCTTCGGGGCAGAGAGAAGATCTCACCACAAACTCTTTTGCCGTGGAACAGAGATTAAGGGACATTTCCAGTTTTTGCTTCTTTCAGACTTGGAAACTAGACCCAAAGTCAAACTGTCAGTTCTAAAGCAAGGCATCTCTGAAGAAATATCCAACAGTGTCATCTTGGTAGAAAGATTCCTGTGGGATGGTCTGTGGTACTGCAGGGGTGAGGACACTGAGGGCCACTGGGAATGGAGTTGTGAGAGTCTAGAGAGCCTGGCAGTGCCGGTGGCCTTCACGCCTGTGAAGACGCCTGTTCTGGAGCAGTGGCAGAGGAATGGGTTTGGGGAAAACATAAGTCTGAACCCTGATCTCCCACATCAACCAATGACTCCTGAAAGACAAAGCCCCCACACATGGGGAACACGTGGAAAAAGGGAGAAGCCAGACCTAAATGTTTTACAGAAAACCTGTGTAAAAGAGAAACCCTACAAATGTCAGGAATGCGGAAAGGCCTTTAGTCACAGCTCAGCACTTATCGAACACCACCGGACGCACACAGGAGAGAGACCTTACGAATGTCACGAATGCTTAAAAGGCTTCCGGAACAGCTCGGCACTTACCAAACACCAGAGAATCCATACTGGGGAGAAACCCTATAAATGCACTCAGTGTGGGAGGACCTTCAACCAAATTGCCCCACTGATCCAGCACCAGAGAACTCACACAGGTGAGAAGCCCTATGAATGCAGCGAATGTGGGAAATCCTTCAGTTTTAGGTCCTCCTTCAGCCAGCACGAGCGAACTCACACAGGCGAGAAGCCCTACGAGTGCAGTGAGTGTGGGAAAGCCTTCCGGCAAAGCATCCACCTCACCCAGCATCTGCGAATCCACACTGGGGAGAAACCCTATCAGTGTGGTGAGTGTGGCAAGGCCTTCAGCCACAGCTCATCCTTGACCAAACACCAGCGAATCCACACAGGGGAGAAGCCCTACGAGTGCCATGAGTGTGGAAAAGCCTTCACCCAGATCACACCACTGATTCAGCACCAGAGGACCCACACAGGAGAAAAGCCCTATGAGTGTGGTGAGTGTGGGAAAGCCTTCAGTCAGAGCACACTCCTGACCGAGCATCGGAGGATTCACACAGGAGAGAAGCCCTATGGATGCAACGAGTGTGGGAAAACCTTCAGCCACAGCTCCTCACTCAGCCAGCATGAGCGGACACACACAGGAGAGAAGCCCTATGAGTGCAGTCAGTGTGGGAAGGCCTTCCGGCAGAGCACACACCTCACCCAACACCAGCGAATCCACACAGGGGAGAAGCCCTATGAATGCAATGACTGCGGCAAGGCATTCAGTCACAGCTCGTCCCTCACCAAACATCAGCGAATCCACACTGGGGAGAAGCCCTACGAATGCAACCAGTGTGGCAGAGCCTTCAGCCAGCTTGCTCCCCTCATTCAGCATCAGAGGATCCACACAGGAGAGAAACCCTATGAATGTAACCAGTGTGGCAGAGCCTTCAGCCAGAGCTCCCTTCTCATCGAACACCAGAGGATTCACACCAAGGAAAAGCCGTATGGGTGCAATGAGTGTGGGAAATCCTTCAGCCACAGCTCCTCGCTCAGCCAGCACGAAAGGACGCACACTGGGGAAAAGCCCTATGAGTGTCACGATTGCGGAAAGTCCTTTAGGCAGAGCACCCACCTCACTCAGCACCGGAGGATCCACACAGGAGAGAAGCCATATGCATGCAGGGACTGTGGAAAGGCCTTTACCCACAGCTCCTCCCTTACCAAGCACCAGAGAACTCACACTGGATAAACCCACTCCACATGTGCTGGGGACATAGGAAGACCTTAAGCCATAGCTCATCCCTTTCTAGATTTGACCCAATCATACACATGAGAAACGTACATTCATACACAAGCCTTTTCACACAGCACTCCCCTCAGACACCCTCAGAGAGTTCACACTGATGGGAAATGACCATGGGACCACCAAGCTCTAGGTCATCCATCTCTGCATCCAAATAGTAGGGAAACGTGGAGATAATCAACACTCAGGACCTTCAGCCTTGAACGCCCATTAGTGCTATGTTATAGAACCTACAAAAAAGAAATGGAACAAATGTAGTGGATCCAGGGAACGCTTTTGTCCAAGGATTCACCGTATTCCAAACCAGAGATGTTCAAATTGGTGAGAAACCCAACAAATGCCTTTCATATATACGAGAACCAAATGAAGTCAGAATTTGCCATTATTGCACATCACATTTTTGGGGGGGAAAGTGCTTATGAATGGTGCAGGTTGACTCTGATATTCATTCCCAAATGACAGTATGGCAGAGTGTTCCAGAAATGAGAGTGGCATCTTTATGGAATCACTGTGGATACTGACTGTCTCAGTAAACAGCTGTCTTGTCTGTGTGTATATTGTTTGATCAGGGTACATGGCAGCCAGTCACAGATTGGAATTACATATGACAAAGTATCAGTGTACTATAAACAGGTTTTTAGTTATCCCTGCATTATTTTTGCAATTAATCTTTATATGCAATGAGATTGAAAAGCTTTGTATGGGAAGACTCAAAATGTAAAGCTGCTTCCGTAGAGTCTCACTGATTCTGAGATGGCTTTTGCTGCTCTGTTCTCCCTCTACATTTCTCTGCAGAACTCGCGTTAGAAACACAGATATTTGTTTTACAAAAAGGGAGATTTTTCCTTTGTTAAACCATCGTCTTATAAGCAATAGCAAATTCATGTTAGAAACTTCTGTTTTGCAAGATTCATCTTTTTTGGGATATGTTCAAGTTAATCCTCTCAAACTGCTTTTTCATTGTTTTCATACAATTTAACATTTTGTTAAACCCTAAGTCCACAAATAGCAGTCTTTCTGACAACTATAACCTTTAAATGGTGACTTGCTGCCCTCATTAGAAATTGCATTGGCTGGCCAGGCGCGGTGACTTATGCCTGTAATCCCAGCACTTTGGGAGGCCAAGGTGGGAGGATCACCTGAGGTCGGGAGATGGAGGTTGCAGTGAGCTGAGATCGTACCATTGCACTCCAGCCTGGGCAACAAGAGTGAAACTCTGTCTCAGAAAAAAAAAAAAAAATTGCATTGGCTGTTTTTGGTTATTAGCTGTTA